GAACCCGACTCAGTGCTCAGCCGTGGAAGAGAGGGTGGCCCCGCAGCTGGAAGTGCAGCTGAGTCCCGCTCACTACAGGCTCTGAGCAGTGCCTGGGCAGCCTTGGAGTCTGCTAGAAACCTCCAGAAGCCAAATCATGCAAACCTGAGCAAAGCAGTGTGCCATGGGACTGAGGAAAGGGCCTGGCAGGTGATGAGCACGTGCCATGGAGGGAGGGGATGCAGTTCAACGACCAGGGGATTTCCAACCTGGGCACCTAAAGGAGACTCCAACCTGCAAAGAAACTTACCTGAAATATTTGAAAAAACCGAGGTCCAGGTATAGAACAAATCCATAACCCCAGACACAAAGGGACGCAATAAATTATGTTACAGCGCTTTGAACAGAAAAGAATCTCACTTTAATTGCTGCCTGATTGTTATTAATTAAATTAATAGATGACTTCTGATGAGAGGTGTGGAAACACAGGCTCTGTCTCTGTCCCCTTAGTGTGAAGACCAGAAGGTGGAATGCCTGTACGAGGCGCTGAAGAGAGCTGGAGACAGGCTCCTGGGCTCCTTCCCCACGGCCGTGCCTCTGGCTCTCCACTCCTCCATCAGCTACCTCGGCTTCTTCGTCAGTGGCAGCCCCGCAGACGTCATCCGGGAATTCGCCATGACCTTCGCCACGGAAGCATCTCTCTTAGCAGGTGGGCAGCCCTGGCCAGTTGCAAACACAGGGCTGGATTCACAGTGAGTGAGCCCTCTGTGGCAGGGACTAGCCCCCGGCACATGGATGCAGTGGGTGGGTTCCAGGGGAGCAGAGCCCAGCAGCAATGGTGGGATGGCTGGGTGGGCTTTCTTCCGGGCTCAGTGGCTGCACCTGTCCTCACCCAGGCACTTCCGTTTCCCGCTTCTGGATTTTCAGCCAGGTGCCTGGACATGGCCCTAACCTGAGGCTGAGCAATTTAACTAGAGCCTCCTTCGTGAGCCACTACATCCTTCAAAAATGTAAGCCATTAGAAAGCTTCCGGACCAGCTTTGGTCTTCTCTTTAGGCGGGAATAGCCTTGTTCTCATTATGTGGTTTTTAAAATGCTTAGCTATATGCCAACAGCCTGGGAAAGTGCCCCAGAAGGGTGTGCCAAGCATCAAGCCTGAGTGGGTGACTGTGACGGGGTTGGAGGCTGGTGCACACAGGGAGTCAGGGCCTCCCCACCCCAGCCTTGAGTGGGAGACACACAAGTCCTACGTGACTTATTTCTGTATTTTCAGTATGAGCTTAGTGCTCTCTCCTTGGCCTCTCCAGGGAAAGATTATTTAGACTCATATTCAGAATCATCAAAATTCCCTTCTCTCCAAACACCAGCCCTGGCCTGGAGACCAAGGCTACCATTGGGGTTTAGTGGAAAGGATTGTGGACTTGACGTCAGAAGATGTGATTTTTTTCTGTGTCCCTGATGAGTGGCATGACCTTAATCAAGTCATGTCCACTCTCTCTGTCTCTTTTTCTTTCTCTACAAAACAATGAGGGCTCTCACTCTTCAAGAACAATGTTGCCTGAGTCTGTGGCCCATCCTGCCATAGTTCCCGGGACACAGAAGGCACTCAGTATTGCTGAGATTTGCCGACTCTAAAATCTGACGAGGCCGCAGTGCCTTGGTGGGAGGGCTCCCCACTTTCTCTCTCTGGGAGCGTGTCTGTCTGTGCTCAGACATGTATGAAGCACAGATCCTGGCCTGTAAATCCATCCCTGAATCCTGGGCTTCCACTTGGATGGCAGCTTGTGAGTCTGGAGATCGAATCTGCTGAATAATTAGAAAGTCGCCCCCGGTCTTTGTGGATTAGTATCCTTTATCAAATGATGGCTCTTTCACACCCAGGCCCTCCCCCAGTGAACCTCATTGGCAGCATCTTAAAAACAGGAAGACTGAGGCTGCAAAGGGTGAAGGGCCTGCCCAAGGTCCTGTGGTGTGTAGAGCGGTGTCCCCTAAAAATGTTTGTCCACCAGGAACTTGGGAATGTGACCTCACTTGGGAATAGGGCCTGTGCAGATGCGATTGGTTGGGAGGAGGTCACACTGCATTAGGGTGGGTTCCCGTAAGGGTAGAGGCCGCACAGAGACACAGAGAAGCCATGTGCCGACTGAGGCAGAGACTGGAGTGATGTAGCCACAAGCCAAGGGACGCCTGGGGCCACCGGAAACTGGAAGAAGCCAGGAAGGACCCTTCCCAGGAGCTTTCGGGGAGAGCACAGCCCTGCCAACACCTTGATTTTGAACCTCTAGTCTCCAGAAATGGGAGGCAATACATTTCTGTTGTTTGAAACCAATCTAGTCCCCTAACCAGGCTGGCGGAGCAGGGACCTGAACCCACCTCTGTCCTGCTCCATGCTGCCTGGGTTCATGCTGGGCAGCCCCACTTCCTGTGGGAGCCAGCGTTGACCTCACATCTACGCCCCGACCCTAAGCAGGCTGTGTCCTGCCCTTCCATGGCCCATGCTCTCAGCCTGACACCGAGGGGGTGGAGGGGACTCTCTCAGTGATGAGTGACCAGTCACTGCTCTGAAGTGGCCGAGGTCCCTCTTGGGGCAAATGCATGAGGCCCCCTTGCCCGCGTTGGTCCTCCCCAGTGAAACGTGCCCATAGGCACAGGTCCGCAGAGAGAAGGAAACGCAAGGACCCGTTCAGAAGTCGGTGTGACTCACTCTGACGTCAGCAACCTGCAGTGGGTCTTTCCCAGGCCACACTCACTCGCATGGCAAGGCGGTCCTCCCCGACTGCTAAAAACAAAAGTCAGGAAAGGAATTTCCCCACCACCTACACACTCATGCTGCTCCCCACCACCTACACACTCATGCTGCTCTGGGCTGTGCAGCCTCAGTGCCCCAGCTTTCCTAGAGACCGTGGGAGCTTCCCATTTGCCTCTAAAGGCTCACCTCTCACGTGGGAGACAGCAGTGAGCCCCAACTTCGGGGCTCCAGGGAAAGGCTTGCATCAACCTTGACCTTTTTTAGGGGGTGAGCAGATCCTGTTTGTAAGTGCCCTGCCGTGGAGTGGGGGCAGGGTACGTCTGTGCACCGACACGGCGTCTCTAGCAGGAAACTTTAGGTTAGGAGGCTGATTTCCCACTGCAGCCTTGGCGAGCAGGCGCTGCCGTCCTCCAGCAGATGCTGCTGAAGCAGAAATTGGGCAGGCCCAGAGGCTCAGTCAAGGTCACCCTGCAAAAGGGGGCAAAGTGCAGCCTAAAACTAGGTCTATCTGACACCAAAGTTTGTGTTGTTCCCGTCAAGACACAGACCGCCTCCCTAGGACATAAAATACTTTGTGGCTCAACTGAAATCAGATCCTGGCTGCTTTGGTGATGCCAGCTGCTCTGCTCAGACTGACCTGAGAGCCCCTGGCAGGACCAGGGAGGGCTAGGGCCACAGGGGCAGAGGACACCCAAAAAGACCTGAGGCTCAACCACTCCCAGGACTTCCTGCTTCACCAAAACAAGGTGAACCTTAAAGACACTGTGTGTTTTATAGTTTTGTTGCCTAAAGAGTTTTCTTCTTGAAACTCTACGATTAAACAAAAAGCCGTTGAACTGGAGCTCGGGCCTGCAAGTCCAGGCCACTGGGTAACGTGCACACCCCGGGGAATGGAGGAGCCGTTTACTCTGTGCATCTGAATCGTGCATTCGGGCAGCTAGCCTGCAAACCGATAGGCCCCCGAGACCCTGAACCCACATCTCCATATCGTCCTCTTTCCTACTTCCTGGAAAAATCTACAGGGATCCAGCCATCTCCTTTATGATGTGAGTTCTGAGCGGGCCAAATGAGCTCTGAGCTGGCACCCTCTGTGTTTCCCTGATTTCACAGACTGCTCCGTGAAGCCTTGCACCAAACAGCTGCATCTGACCTTGGCCCACAAGTTCTACCCCCACCACCAGAGGACGCTGGAGCAGCTGGCCAGAGCCATCCCCCTGGGCCACAGCTGCCAGTGGACCGCAGCACTCTACTCCCGAGACATGCGCTTTGTGCACTACCAGGTGAGAGAGCTGAGCAGGGGCTCATAAGAAGCCGAGACGTGAAACCCCTTTGCCTCTTTTCTAGACCCTGAGAGCCCTATTCCAGTACAAACCCCAGAACGTGGATGAGCTGACGCTAAGTCCTGGTGACTACATCTTTGTGGACCCCACGCAGCAGGACGAAGCCAGCGAGGGCTGGGTGATTGGGATCTCACAGCGGACGGGCTGCCGGGGCTTCCTGCCGGAAAACTACACGGATCGAGCCAGTGAGTCTGACACGTGGGTGAAGCACAGGTGAGTGCTGCCTCTGGCTGCAGCCCCGTCATTCTGTTCAAGCCGTGCTTTCCTTCCCCTGCAGGATGTACACCTTCAGTCTAGCCACAGACCTGAACTCCAGAAAGGATGGTGAAGCCAGCAGCAGATGCAGCGGGGAATTTCTTCCACAAACGGCAAGGAGTCTTAGCAGCTTACAGGCCTTGCAGGTAATAGAACATTCCCTTTTTTCTTTTAAGTAGCATGTGCCTTGCTTCCTGCCCCACCCCCCAGGCTACCGTTGCAAGGAAGAGCGTGCTGGTGGTTCGCCACGGGGAGAGAGTGGATCAGATCTTCGGGAAGGCATGGCTGCAGCAATGCTCCACTCCTGATGGTAGGTCACACTCAGGCGGGTCTACGGACAGAAACTGAACGTCTGATGCTTATTTATACTTCAGGGAAATACTACAGGCCAGACCTGAATTTCCCCTGCAGTCTGCCAAGACGGAGTCGTGGGATCAAAGACTTTGAAAACGATCCCCCATTATCATCGTGTGGCATTTTCCAGTCCAGAATTGCAGGTATGTTTGAGGACTGTCTAGTAGGAAAGGTAACAATAACAGCAACACTGATTATGGCTAGGGGCATTTTCTGCCTTTTTCACTATTTTCCAGGGGACGCGCTACTGGACAGTGGTATCAGAATCAGCTCTGTGTTTGCCTCCCCAGCCCTCCGCTGTGTGCAGACGGCCAAACTCATCCTGGAAGGTCAGTGAGAACCTCGGTGAGCCTCTCCTACTGCCTTGACCTTGGGGCGATGATAAACACTTGTATTCTGTTGAATCCAGAACTCAAACTGGAGAAAAAAATCAAGATACGAGTGGAACCTGGAATCTTTGAATGGACAAAATGGGAAGCTGGCAAAACCACCCCAACCCTCATGAGCCTGGAAGAGCTGAAAGAGGCAAATTTCAACATTGACACTGATTACAGGTATGCTGTTCTAAAGTTCTCTGCCACTGGGGAGGGCAGCAGCCTCTCCTTCTCATCCTTCCAGGCCCGCGTTTCCCCTGTCCGCCCTCATGCCGGCCGAGAGCTACCAGGAGTACATGGACAGGTGCACGGCGAGCATGGTGCAAATCGTCAACACCTGTCCACAGGACAGTAAGTGCCTCACCATCCTCAGTATGAACAGCCTTTGACCTGGAGGTGTTCTTGTTTTCCACAGCGGGTGTCATCCTAATTGTGAGTCACGGCTCCACTCTGGACTCCTGCACGCGGCCACTGCTCGGGCTGCCGCCCCGGGAATGTGGGGATTTTGCCCAACTCGTGAGAAAGGTACGCGCCCACTCTTGGCTCTTTGGGCCACAATATTAACAAGTGATTTAAAACTCTGTTCCAGATCCCTTCCCTGGGCATGTGCTTCTGTGAAGAAAATAAAGAGGAAGGAAAATGGGAGTTGGTGAACCCACCGGTGAAGACCCTGACCCACGGGGCGAACGCAGCATTTAACTGGAGGAACTGGATCTCAGGCAACTGAGAGCCACGGTGATGTTGTCATAACCTCAGAGTGGAGAGGCAGAAACCATGTGCAGAGGCTGGGAGATGCTGCTGTTTCCAGAGGCGTCTTAGTCTCACCCAATGTGATTTGTAGAAGCACGAGACGCACTTTTATATCCCGGAATATTTCCCTCCGGCTTTCGCCTTTGTAACTCCCATCTGTGGACCCATCGTCCACCAGCCCAGCTGCGGGGAGCACAGGGCAGGTGGCTGGGTGAGGATGCCGCCCTGCAGCATGTACACCGAGTGTCTGCAGCTGGGGACACAACTGCCCGGGACTCTAACTTCCAGGAATTAAAGACTCACCACACACGAAGGATCTAACCACTTCATTTTCCATGGTCTAATCATTAAATTCCCAATCGTTTTTTCTTTTTCTGGGTCCATCACTCTTTAGCCATATCCACATGGGCTAAAACAGGTGTAATAGTCAATAAAATGGTCCCAGAAAACCATCGACCAGGTCAAAACTGGGTTGCTGCTCCGTGCTGTCAACATTCAT